TCATGTACAAAAAAGTATCTTTTTTATTAAAAGGAGAAGCACTGGGAAATAAGGAAATATTCCAAATTGGCTGGAGTGTCCTTTATCCACATCACGGATTGTTCTTGCCTATACCCACCTCTACTCTCTCTTCTGGATTGGGTAGGACTTTTGGAACCTACAAAATGCCAACTCTAAAGAGAATTACTTTCTTATATTTGTTTCATGGTCTGAGACTCAAGTAGGAAAATAGGTTGTTTCCTTGATAATGCCACAGTAGACAGAGGTAGGTCTGTAATTGAAAGCTCCTAATTTCCAGTGCTCTAGGCTTCAACTGCCTAAAGCTGAGTGTTTGAATAAGTGAATGATGTGGTGCAAAAAGTGGTTGAAATAAAATCAGAAGCTACCTACCTTCCTTTCTCTCCTTGCCCTAATTCCTTCCTGATACACAGCATCATCAGACCTTGTAATGGAGTACCAGGGCCCCGCCACGGAGCTCCAGAATTTAAGCAGAGAATGTCCACAGGATCAAGTCCATGACCCAGGGTTTCACAAGTTTCCCACTCTGGAGTCCAGGACTGAGCCAAGAGGGCCCCCACACACAACCAGCGCAGATCTTACTTCTGTGTGGACACTTTGGTTAATTACTTAGATTTATTGAGGTACAGAATGTGCATACAGGGTGGTCAGTCAGTTGGTGGTCTTGGATAGTAAACTGACAATAGAACAAGAAAATCTATTGTTCAATTCCTTGTATTTAATTAAATATAAACTCTGGATGATTTTATGATGTGTCAACTTGAGTACATGTATGTACAAAGAGGGAAATGAGGGCAGTAGCCATTTTGTGGCATAGACATACCTTATTATTCTTCAATGAAACACTTACTTAGGACCTGCTGGAAAGGCATTTTGCAGATGCGAGCAAAGGTCCTAATCCTGTAACTAGGAAGTGTACCCAAGTAAGCCTGACTTCATCAGTGAAAGTCCTTTAAAGAAACACATAGGCATTCCTTGAACAACATTTTAAATGGCAAATGGGACTCTAATCTTCCAGTTGCCCCCTATTGACTTTAAACCAAAGCTTTGATTCATGACCACTGGGATCCAGCCAGCGGGGGATTTCTTTTCCTGATGGACTGTACCCAGGATCTCACATTTGCTTAAGCAGCTCCCACAATTGGGTAAGTCAAGTCTTTGCACTTAATTCATATGTTACCCATAAAGAGGTGGGTGTGGTCTTCACAGGTTCTTATAAAAGGACACGGAAGAGACAAGCTCAGTTTTCTCTGAAGGAGAAGGACTGCACTTAGAACTGCATTTTGGCGACCTCTGAAATTCAGTACTGCAGTGAATGAGCTTCTGATCTTGAGGTGAACTTAACAAAATTATTTTTGGAAAAATCGTTGTGGGAACCATTAAAAGAACTCCAGGGTGAGTGAAACATATTGATAAAATTATATCATCCCAAAATGACATGTTTCTCTTTGTTCCTCAGAAACATGAATTCTGGAATCTTACAGGTCTTTCAGGGGGAACTCATCTGCCCCCTGTGCATGAACTACTTCATAGACCCGGTCACCATAGACTGTGGGCACAGCTTTTGCAGGCCTTGTTTCTACCTCAACTGGCAAGACATCCCATTTCTTGTCCAGTGCTCTGAATGCACAAAGTCAACCGAGCAGATAAACCTCAAAACCAACATTCATTTGAAGAAGATGGCTTCTCTTGCCAGAAAAGTCAGTCTCTGGCTATTCCTGAGCTCTGAGGAGCAAATGTGTGGCACTCACAGGGAGACAAAGAAGATATTCTGTGAAGTGGACAGGAGCCTGCTCTGTTTGCTGTGCTCCAGCTCTCAGGAGCACCGGTATCACAGACACCGTCCCATTGAGTGGGCTGCTGAGGAACACCGGGTAAGTGATGGCTCTGAAGATCGATTTCTGTACACTGGTGCTTCAATTTATGGCTCTTTTGCAGGAGAAGCTTTTACAGAAAATGCAGTCTTTGTGGGAAAAAGCTTGTGAAAATCACAGAAACCTGAATGTGGAAACCACCAGAACCAGATGCTGGAAGGTTAGTCCTGTACTACTCTACCTTCTCCAGGATTTCTCTTTTGACTAACCCATTATCACTGCAGGATTATGTGAATTTAAGGCTAGAAGCAATTAGAGCTGAGTATCAGAAGATGCCTGCATTTCATCATGAAGAAGAAAAACATAATTTGGAGATGCTGAAAAAGAAGGGGAAAGAAATTTTTCATCGACTTCATTTAAGTAAAGCCAAAATGGCTCATAGGATGGAGATTTTAAGAGGAATGTATGAGGAGCTGAACGAAATGTGCCATAAACCAGATGTGGAGCTACTTCAGGTAAAAACTCGCCATGTGGTTTCAGGTTTTTGCACTAAATCTTTCTTCTTTTTTTTTTTTTCAGGCTTTTGGAGACATATTACACAGGTGAGTGTGTACCTAGATTTTAGCATATGTTCTAGATGTTGTAACTGCAGGTTTTTCCTTGCAGGAGTGAGTCCGTGCTGCTGCACATGCCCCAGCCTCTGAATCCAGAGCTCAGTGCAGGGCCCATCACTGGACTGAGGGACAGGCTCAACCAATTCCGAGGTAAGTCTCCACCCACAGGCAGCACTCCCACTTATGCATGTTTTCTTTTTTTTTTTTTTTGCAGTGCATATTACTCTGCATCATGAAGAAGCCAACAATGATATCTTTCTGTATGAAATTTTGAGAAGCATGTGTATTGGATGTGACCATCAAGATGTACCCTATTTCACTGCAACACCTAGAAGTTTTCTTGCATGGGGTGTTCAGACTTTCACCTCGGGCAAATATTACTGGGAGGTCCATGTAGGGGACTCCTGGAATTGGGCTTTTGGTGTCTGTAATATGTATCGGAAAGAGAAGAATCAGAATGAGAAGATAGATGGAAAGGCGGGACTCTTTCTTCTTGGGTGTGTTAAGAATGACATTCAATGCAGTCTCTTTACCACCTCCCCACTTATGCTGCAATATATCCCAAAACCTACCAGCCGAGTAGGATTATTCCTGGATTGTGAGGCTAAGACTGTGAGCTTTGTTGATGTTAATCAAAGCTCCCTAATATACACCATCCCTAATTGCTCTTTCTCACCTCCTCTCAGGCCTATCTTTTGCTGTATTCACTTCTGACCAGAGACAAATCAGAAATGTGTTCACATGCTGTGGGAACCCCTTTATCCCAGGAAGTCCTCTTCCTTGTGCCTTAACATACAGGACAAATAGGCTCTATTTTATGTCTTGAATTGCCTTCTAATGTTATCAAAACTCATTTATTGTGTTACTATTAAATATGCTGAAAACGCTAAAAGTATACGTATTGGTTCTTTATTAAATAATTTTTGAAAAATCATTATTCATGATCATGGCATACAGTATATTCTCTTTTTTTTCTTTATTTATGACTGTCACTGAGTGAAATAATAGATGACAGACATGTCTGAATGAAGTAAAAATCAATGGAAGACAGTCGGGATCTTTTGCTTCATGCAAAAAACTTGGAGTGAAGTCTCAATGATAACTGGGAAATGTTTTTCTTCCTCTTTATCTAACTATATTACACTTATCCATCAGGTTTCATTGTATTAATCTATCCTTTGAGGTAATACTATTTGACCTTCTATGCTGGGCTTTATTTTG